CCTGGGTTCAAGCAATTCTCCCACCTCAGTCCCCTGAGTAACTGGCATTACAGGCATGCACCACCACGCCTGGCTAATTTTTATATTTTTTGGTAGAGGCAGGGTTTCACCATATTGGCCAGGCTGGTCTTGAACCCCTGACCTCAAGTGATCCGTCTGCCTCGGCCTCCCAAAGTGCTGGGATTACAGGTGTGAGTCACTGCGCCTGGCCCTGAAGAATTTTAAAAACATTGCAAAATGATCATATATGTCTTGCTTTAGCAAGGAGCCTCATTGTTGTCGTGGTAGATTCTTGGAGTCCTCAGATTACTTGAAATTGATTAGGAATGATAAAATCCACAGTTGCAACATTAATCACTGCTTCCCTAGAACGTAGAATTTTATGAAAATGTTCTGGTTTAAATTTGTAGATCTGTATTGTCTATATTCATTGTCTATAATACATTAATTATTTGTAATAATATTAATACCAGTATTTATTGTCTTATTTAATTTGCACCAAAAGGAAATGCTACGAGGAAGATACACTCATTATTCCCCTTTTACAGATGAGGATGCCATGGGCCTCACACGCCCATGGTCTCACATGCAGAAATCAGTGAAGTTGGGTTGCTTTCCAGGTAGACTCCGGAACCCACATTCCTTAGTGATATGCTGTTGTACCTCTGTAAACCCTGCTGCCTTTGTGAGTGACATTGTGTAGCCCAGGGCAGAGGGTATTGCCAAAAGATACAGGAATGTTTTCCAACGTGTCCCTTTTCAGTGCCCTTTTAAACATTAACTCTTAGTTCAGCGAAAAACATGCACAAAGAGATTTTATCAGCTGAGGTCTGCTGCTTTGTGATGAATTAATTTAGAATCCAGAGAGAGCTTAGAAGTTCTAGAATAATGAGTAGCTCATATCCTTTGAATTGTCTCTTTAAAATATGAGATGGCTGAAGTGGGTGTAAGTAGGTGGTTTATAATATGTTCTAGATGCCAAGATATTCATGGTAGCAGAGCTGATGTTCAGGTATAAAAGTACGGGAGCCACAGTGGGGCCTGTGTGTTGGGCATTTTCATGTCAGCATTTTTTTTTCCCAAAGCAGCCAGTTTCATGGTTGGGTGGTTCCAAATGTAAGAACGGCCCTTCTTCCCTGTGACTCCCACCAAGTAGCTCGGAGCAAGTCCACTTTGTATGAAATGGCAACGATTTGGAAGAGTGACCTTCTCTAGGCTAAACAACTGTGCCGTTGACCATTCCTCATAGATGGGTTTTCCTGAATTTTCACTTCTCTGAGAGCTTTCGGGACAAGAGTCCAATTTTATGGTGACCCTCCCAAATAGTGGCACCCAGAAAGGAACACAGTTCCACCAATGACCAACCAGTGCTGAGTACCATGGGGAGTGGACATGCACCAAGAACGCTAGTAAAGCCCAAGATTGGGTTAACATTTTCGCAGGCTCAATCACACTGTCGGCTTGGGTGAAACTGGTGACCAACTAAATACTGAGCTGGTTTTCCAAGGGATAGCTTCCAAGCCACGTCCCTTCAGTTCCATGCTTGTGCAATTGAATTGAATTCTGTGCAATTGATTTTTTGGATGCTCAACACCACACTTCACATTAATCCCTGTCATGTTGCTTTTGCCCAGTGTTCTGGCATGCTGAGATTTTACAGTCAGGGAATTGTGGGGCTGAAAGGCTTATTTGTACAGTTGACAGCTGTAGTCATTTTCCAATGACTTCCTGTCAGGGAACCTCCTCTTCCTAAGTCTACCCCAGTTCCTTCAGTTTCCTGCCAGTTGATTTTCTTGAGCATGATCCAGCTCTGGGCCTAATTCTTCCAGGATTTATCTCCCGAAGGTGAGAGACAACAGTGTTTTCTTCCTGCAGATTCCTTTTCTCTCTGCATCTCTCCTCTGTTCTGCCCCTGATTTTTTATTCCTTTGAGTCTTTGGGGGGTTGGTGGTTGTACCTGTTGCTTTGACCACTCACTTTATCTTGTTCCCTGCAGCTCTTGACAGCCCAGCTCCTTATACCCTCTTATATTTGTTTTTAGTGATTTCCTGGCCTTTGACCCATAGCTATCTCTGGTCCTTAAGTTTCTCATGCACCCTCTTTTAGATTCCCAGTTCCTTGACCTTGCCCCCCAAATTCTTGCTGCCTGATATCTGATGACACCTTGCAGCTCTGTCCTTCACAGGTTTGGCAAGTTCACTCTCTGGGGCTTCAACCAAGGCATTGCTAAATATCACTGTTGAGGATTGAGACTAAGTTACTTAGTTAGAAATCAGGACTATTTTGAGTATATATATCAACTAGTTTATGAATCCACCTAATGGCACTGCATCTGGCCTTTTCCACAGGGGGATTATAGGAGACCTTATCAAATGCTTTGCAAGAATGAAGGAATACTACTATATCCATAGAACCCTGGTCTACCAATATGGACTTCTCTCTTCAAAGGAAAAATGAACTTGATTGGCTCTGACTTGTTCTTGGTAACTCCATATTGGCTGTTAGTGATCACTGTGTTGTTATGTATCTCTTCTCCCATCTTCACAGAACGTGGCCCAGAGTTTCATCTTGGTACTTTTACACATGGAAACATTCTAGAGGCTGGTCTAAAGGACTGTCCACACCAAGGGAACATAGGCTGTTAGGCTGGAAAATAGTGTATCAGGATTTCATCCAGGAAGGTCACAGCCTGTTGGTCTAGAAGATCATGTAAGATGCTATTCAGCAAGTGTCACAAGTTGGCCTGATACAATCTAGTCCAAAGTCTTCACCATATACTCATACCAACCTGTGATGACTCTCTTTACTTCTTTGGGAAAAGAAGGTACCTTCCAAAAGATAAGAGCGAAGTGGAGCCAAGGGTAAGTCATAAGGGTCAGAGTTTCAGGGAACCGTTCCAAAATGCATCATGTTACTGTTTTTCAGGGAGTCCCTAAATCGTCCTTCCTGACCGAGGAGAAGAGAGCCAGACTGAAGACCAACCCCGTGAAGGTGCACTTTGCTGAAGAAGTGCTCATCAGTGGACACAGCCAGGTGTGTCACTAGTCAAGGGATTGAAATTATGACAGGGATACAACAATACTCTTGTGTTTTCCAGGGTAATTCTCTGCTGTGTATGCCCAACGTGCTCAAGCTATACTTGGAGAATGGACAGACCAAAGCTTTCAAGTTTGAGGCAAACACAACCGTGAAGGTATTAAGAATAAACTTGAACTTCTTTTCCCAGCGTAACTCCTGCACCTCTCTGTGCCTGCTAGGACATCATCCTCACCGTGAAGGAGAAGCTGTCCATCCGAAGTATCGAGTACTTTGCACTGGCCCTGGAAGAGCAGTACAGCATCTCCCGGCTGCACCTGCTGCACGAAGAGGAACTCATCCAGCAGGTAGGGAGGACTGACCGCCTGTTCCTGGGAGGGAGATTAATAGTATCTCCCTTACCCATCGCAGGTGGTAGAAAGGGAGGAGTCACATGACTACCGCTGCCTCTTCAGGGTCTGTTTTGTTCCCAAGGACCCCCTGGACCTCCTGAAAGAAGACCCCGTGGCCTTTGAATACCTCTATCTGCAGGTGACTGGGTCTGTGCTTCCTAAAATAACAGTGTTTCCCATCTGCTCTATTTAATCTCTTCTAGAGCTGCAGCGATGTGCTCCAGGAGCGCTTTGCTGTAGAAATGAAATGTAGCTCTGCACTCCGACTCGCGGCTCTGCACATCCAGGAACGGATCTACGCCTGTGCCCAGCCACAGAAGATCTCTTTAAAGTATATAGAGTGAGTGGCAGGGGATGGCAGCTGCATTGCATTGGGCCTCCTTGTCTCCAATGTCTCATGGCAGGAAAGACTGGGGAATAGAGAACTTTATATCTCCAACTTTACTCCGAAACATGAAAGGCAAAGACATCAAGAAAGCCATTAGCTTCCACATGAAGAGGAACCAGAATTTGCTGGAACCCCGACAGAAGGTAATGAAGGTGCCTCTGCCGACCCACTCAGCCTGACTTCAAGTGTTTTTTTTTCTCTATTAAGCAACTTATTTCTGCTGCCCAGCTACGTTTAAATTATCTACAGATCCTCGGAGAACTCAAGACATATGGTGGAAGAATCTTTAATGCTACTTTAATGGTATGTATTAGAGAACTGTGAAATCCTACTCAATGGAGACTAATTCCCCTTCCACCCTCTGCAGTTACAGGATAGAGAATCCTACATTGCCCTTCTAGTTGGAGCCAAGTATGGGATTAGCCAGGTTATCAATAGCAAACTCAACATCATGTCCACATTGGCAGAGTTTGCAAACATCAGCCGTGTAGAGCTAACGGAAGAGTCTGAGAAAGTGAGCGTCGTCAAAGTGTATCTTCAGGACGTCAAGGTAACACAATGGGGAGAGATTCTGAATTCAACGATAAACATGAGATTTCTATTTGCTTTCAAAGGTTCTGACTTTGCTGCTGGAATCCAACAGTGCAAAAGACCTAGCCTGCCTGATTGCTGGGTACTACAGGCTGTTGGTTGACCCAGTTACCTCCATTTTCCTCTGGCCTGGAAACAAACAACAAGCGCACCGGGTATCTGCAGAAGAAGGTGAGGCACTGAGTCTTGCCCCAATAAGGACATTGTGTAACTGTTGCTGTACCCTGTGTTGCAGGCTATGAATCCAGGGCCTGCAGTGACTCAGAGGAGTCCTCTGAGGTGGACTGCGTACTCGAACCTCTCTCTGACAGGCGCCTGGTGAAACTGGCACCCTGCAGATCACTCATAAAGGAGGAGCAGCCTCCTGGGAACAGCCCCACACCTGAGGTGGCTAGGAGGGGCCCCAGCACCTGCGGGGCCAGCAGCACGACAGACAGTGCCGAGTCCGAGGCGTCCGACTCAGCCAACACTGAGAGCCGCGGCTACAGGACCAGTGGCTCGAGTGAGTCCATGGACGCTCTGGAAGAGGATGACTTAGACACCTGCTCCTCCAGCAGGTCCACCTTCTTCCACTTTGGCTCGCCAGGCCTCGCAGAGAGCATTGACTCTGACAGCCAGGAGGAGAGAAGCGGGATTGAAACCAGTGGCTTCCTCTGTCTCCTGGACCTGGCCCAGAGAGCCAACCCCCAGTGCCAGAAGACAGAGTTTTCCGAGAGTGCTGCTTTGGAGACATTTGGCTGGGCACCAGAACTGAGCACAGTCAGGCTGGACCCCAGGCTGTATGAAGGCAGCCACGCTGACTACTACAGCCTGTGTTCCAGTGTCTCCCCGGCCAGCTACCTGAGTGACAGTTCCGAGAGTACAGCTTCCCGGCAAGGGGGAGCCCCGCCAGCCTGGGGTCAGCAGGGCTGGACTGAGGCCCAGCCCAGTTCCATGCTGGAACCCCTGGCCCTGCACCCACCACTGGCCTTTGAGGATGGCAGCTCAGATGAGGAATACTATGACGCGGCTGATAAGCTCACTCCCCCAGGCCCCCCGTCAGGTGAGCCGTCCCTTGCAGGTCTGCAGACACGGTTTTAATGTATTTTTTCTTTCCTGACTCCCAGGGCCCAGAGATGTTTCTACTGCAGAACCCAGTGCCACAAGCTTGCAGAATAAGGCCAGCACTTCTAGCCCTGAGAACAGCCTGCCTTGTGGGCCAGATGGAAGACAGCCAAGCAGGAGGGGAGGGGTGAAGAAATATGCCAAGACCCTGAGGAAAAGAAGGTCTTTCCTACAGACCGACTACACCTCTCAGGTCTCATTTCCCCTGGTGCCATCAGCCTCCCTGGAGAGTGTAGACGACGTGTGCTACTATGACAGGGAGCCCTACCTGGCCCTTGGTGCACCCTCCCCAACTGTGTCCTCTCTGCAGGACATGCAGGGTGAGCCTGGCCTTCTGGAGACCAAGGCCTTGGGGCTGCTGGCTCCTCTGAGGGAGACCAAGAGCACAAACCCAGCCTCCAGGGTCATGGAGATGGAGCCCGAGACCATGGAAACCAAATCAGTCATCGACTCTCGAGTGTCTTCTATTTCTGCCATTCGCTTCCGGATTGACCCCAACAATAAAGAGAATTCTGGTGTTGTCCCTGCTGCCAGCTCCTCAGCAAGCACTCCTCACTGTTCTAACCCAGGTTCATCTGGCCCAGATACTGCTCAGGCAAGGCCTTCCCAAATCTTACCTCTATCTCAAGACCTGGATGGGATTGCCCCCAAAGAACCAACCATAGAGCATGGAGACAGCTCCTTCTCCCTCTCCAGTGGTGACCCTAACCCAGACAGAGCCTGCCTGGCCAGCAACCCAGGACTAAATAATGTCTCTCAAGGAGACACACTAGAGCTCCAGTTGGAGCCCCATGTCCAGTTGGAAATGGGATTGGAATCTTTTTGTACAAATCATATACAAGAAACTGCCCCCAAATACACAGAGCCTTTGTTGTCTCCTAGAGATGAGCCTAGAAGTGATGAATGTGGAATAAATCCAGGAGAGAAGATAGCTTCTATCCCTACAAAGGAAGAGCCACAAGGACAACTATCTCTGGAAAGAGACAGAGAAGTTACAAACAAAAATGGCACCAACGTATTTCAGGAGGAGTCTAGGAAGGATTCAGGTGACTCCCCGGGTGATGTGTCAAATAATGTTTCACAGACTCTTGATATTAGCTCTCCAGCTGGTAAAATAGTAACCTCCCTTTCTTTAGATGCTCCTGTAACAGGGACCGAGCAGATCCCACCACATCCCCCTAGAGACCCTCAAGGACAGAGCAGAGAACCCCCAGGGCAAGGCTGCCAGGCTCAAGAACAAAAACTATTCGTAGAGTTGGATTTAGACCCTGATTTCTTTCTTGGGAAGCAGACAGTTTCACCAGCCGTCCCTCCAGAGGGGATCAAGGCAGAGGCACCTAACCATGTGACAGGGCAAGATATAGCCCCTAGGGACAGCCCTGAGTGGGTCTGTTTTAATCCTGAGCCTTCCCTGCCAGAACCACTACCATGTCCACAAGAGGATCCTCACTTAGAAACTTCAAACCATTGCTTACTCTCAGAAGGCAAAAGTGACAGCTCTAGCATCTGCCTTTCTGCTGAGAAGTCTTTTCTGTGCTTTGCCCCAGAAAGCCATCCTGAAGTCTCTGCCAGTCTCAGGGTGGCCACATCTTTGGGTTTTGCAGGCATGAATGAGATGGTGGCTCCCAGGATAGGGATGGACCAGTGCAGCTGTCAGTTCTCCTATGCCACATGCTTCCGTGGCCCGCAGCCTGAGACAGAGGAAGAAGACAGGGACTTGGAAGCACACCCCATGGCCCCCCTCACCTCACCGCCCTCTGCGGGAAGCCCGGTGGTTCTGCCCTGGAGGCCTGCCCGAGCCCACAGCTGCACCACCGCACCCCTGTCGAGGAAAAGCCACATCTGGCCAGAGTACTGCTCCAGGGCACTGAGACAGCTGAAAGCCACCCCTGCCAGCACCCCTGAGGGCTTCATCCAACTCATGGAGAGCTTGCTGGAGCTACAAGACATTTTAGAAACTTCCTGGGGGGTTGGAAACAAACATCCCCCAGAGAAGTGCACCTGGCACTTTACCGAAAGCCGGAGCCGCCTCTGCATGGGCTCCCAGAAGCTCCTGTCGAGCTGTCGGCATGTGATCAGAATGGACCAGTCCCCCGAAGAGATGCAGGGGGCCGTGCGTGACACCTTCCAGCACCTGGTCCAGCTGGCCGGCCTGTGCTTTCAGTTCACAGACTGTAGCCGCTGCTCCGCCCGGCACAGGGAGGCAGCGGGGAACCTGAGGGATGTGGTGTACACCTACCATCAGTTTATAGAGGCTGCTAAATCGACCTGCGAGAGAGGCTACCACGACCTGAGTGTGAAACTCCTGGCCCGTCAGTGCACGGCCCTCACGGCCGCCGTGTTCTGTTTGACCCAGAAGTTCCGGGCATCCACGGCCCTGTAAACAGGTCAACGGCCCAAGGGCCTCCTGCCCTGTCCTGCCTTGGACACTTCCCTGAGAAGCCCCTTCCACTCTCCCACCCACCCTCTTCAAATGTTTACTATATAGAGTATTCAAATAAACTGCTGCTTAATCTTGGCCTGAGTCATAGAGTTTGGGTTAAAAGCATT